AGCTCCTCGGGGACCCCCAGGCTGGGCATTTCCCAGAGGTGGGGATTGGCTCCTCTATCAGAACAAGGGCTCCCTCAGCACAGAGACCACATCCCTTCCCTTTTCTCCCTCCCCACAGGATTGGCCAAGGGTTTCAGGACAGGAAGGAGGTGATTGATGATACACTGTCTTTTATTCTCTTTTAAGACCATGGAGACCTGTGAGGATGGCAACGATCTTGTCTTCTTCTATCAGGTTTGCGAAGGTGTTGCGAAGGCCAGCCATGCCTCCCACACAGCTGCCCAGGCTGGGCTTCCTGACAAGCTTGTGGCTCGTGGCAAGGAGGTGATGAGATCCAAATGTGCAACCACCTCCACATCAGAGCTCCCTTTCATTCCTAGTCCTACTGGGCCTGGGTCTAGGTCCACAGGATTTCTGACCCTTATTTCCCCTTCTCTTCCCCACTCCCCTTACTCCTCCCACCTTCTTGCTTGTTCCTAGGTCTCAGACTTGATCCGCAGTGGAAAACCCATCAAGCCTGTCAAGGATTTGCTAAAGAAGAACCAAATGGAAAAGTGCGTATATGGCCCCAGTGTCTTTACCCTCTCTGCATCTTCTCCTGCAACTCTTCTCCCCTTTTCAGGGACTCAGCCTTCCTCCAGCACTTTGCCCTTCAGAAACCCACCATTTCTTTCTGAAATCCCTAAATCTTCAAGATCCCAGGTTTTCTGTGCCACAGCCTCTCCCCTCTGCCCAGGGATTTGGTTGTCCATTCTGCCATAAATCTTGCGATTTTCTCTCTTCTTCAGTTGCCAGACATTAGTGGATAAGTTTATGAAACTGGATTTGGAAGATCCTAACCTGGACTTGAACGTTTTCATGAGCCAGGAAGTGCTGCCTGCTGCCACCAGCATCCTCTGAGAGTCCTTCCAGTGTCCTCCCCAGCCTCCTGAGACTCCGGTGGGCTGCCATGCCCTCTTTGTTTCCTTATCTCCCTCAGACGCAGAGTTTTTAGTTTCTCTAGAAATTTTGTTTCATATTAGGAATAAAGTTTATTTTGAAGAAAGATATTGTTTCTTTAGTCTCAAAACAAGAGACTAGGAAAGATCCAAAACACAGAGCAGGAGTCCACAGGGGAACCTGCCCTGCCTCAGTAAAAATACAGTGTTGTTGCTGTAGGAAGACTCCCGGATTCTACCCCAGGATACTTCATGAGAACGAACCCCTTCAGAGAGGCCCTACAAAACAGATTAGAGGGAAGACAGAGGGGTCCAAGGGAGATGGTCTCTCTTCTCAAGTAGGAACACCCCAGCCTCAGACAGACACAGCAGGAAGGGGCCTGAGAGGCTGACAGAGGCAGGATGGGTGCAAGGCAGGGGTGGAGGGGAGGGACCAGCCCGGGCTGCACCAGTGGGAGTGGCTCCACCCTTCCCACCTCAGAGCCATGGGGAGCCAGGGCTCTGGCGGGGTGCCCTTGGTGCAGGCTCCCTACACAGTCCTGCTGCTGCCGCTGGGGACAAGCCGCCAAGACCCAGGGGCCCAGAGCTTCTTCCTTTGGGTGAGTATCAGCCCAACAAGAGGTCCCAGGGGTGAGAGTCAGCCTCTGTGATTGCCTTTCCCAGCTACGCAGGATGCAGGCTCTGGAGAGAGAACAGGATGCCCTGTGGCAGGGTCTGGAGCTGCTACAGCATGGCCAGGCCTGGTTTGAAGACCATCTGAGGGAGGCACAGCGACAGCAGCTGCATCTAGGGGCCCTTGGTGAGGTATGGGGGCTGCCCCTCTGTGTGAATGGGGGACCATGTTGTCAGCCTCCAACTCCTCCTCTAGAATTTTCTAACAGATTTACACTCAGAGCCTGGTCGCCCCCCGTTAGCCCAGATTCAAAAGGTGAACATCTGTTTGCAGAATCTGATTCATGAGAAGGTGAGTTTATTGTTTTCAGTTTAGACTTTTGGTTAACAGAAAACACAGCGAATTTCCCCTCCAGTTCTCCCCAAGTCCACTGAACAAGGCTAGTTCCTGCACCACCCAGGATTCAAAGGAAAGACGAAGGGAGCAGAACTTGTGGCAGCAACAGGTAAACTTCAAGAAGGAGGGCAGGAGCCCCACGAGCCCAGAGGCCCCATCTGTTTCTCCTCCAGGAGTTGTCAAGGCAGCAGAAAGGAGTCACCCAGCCAAAGGAGGAGATGGCTCAGCGGGGCTGCACCAAGGGGCCAAGAGGCCCTACCCGTGTCTAAACCCTCCTCTCACTCCCCTAAGCCTGGTGAAAGAGTCAGAAGCCCCAGGCTCCTTTTTCTGTTTCTTAACTCAACAGCTAAAAAATGGCTCCAGGTAGTGAGTCAATGAAGTTCAGACATGTTGGTGTAAAGTTTCTCCTCTGCTCCTGAAAACTTCATCTTCTTGGTGTCTCATGTCCTCATTCTCCCCTATATGACATGCAAAAACGATCTTTCTTTGAAATCCCTCTGGGAAGAAGACATGTTTATTGAAACTGTCCTTCAGCCTTAAATACAAAAATAAAACTGAAACTGCTCCAGAAAGCAGCTTTCTCCAAAAATGTCTTTGGTTTGTTTCTCATAGGGTTAGGAA